GCAGCTATGAATTCAACCACAGTGTAAAGTTCTTCCCTACAATGCTTTATTGTTATTCTAGCTCCCAAGAGAGTACCATCTTTCAGCCCAAGACCCTTGACAGAACCCCTTCAACTCTGTCGCCTTTTTTCATCTCTGGAATTCTGACACCACCCATGACCCCTCTTCTTGTTCATTTACTAGGTTTTGTTCCTTTTTTTCCTTTTGTTTCAATATCCTATTGTATCTGTTCCTTTTGGGCTTCACATCCTTTTTGGAAAGAGAGGCACAGGTAATATAATGAATGAGGATGCTCCTCCTCCCTGGTTCCCTCTAAGTCAAGTTTCTCCAACGCGCTGGTCTGCTTGGCTTTGAATGCGGCTCAACACAAATTCATAAACTTTCTTACAACATTTTGAGATTTTTTGGTGATTTTTATTTTTATTATTTATTTATTTATTAACTTATCAGCTATCCTTAGTGTTAGTGTATTTTATGTGTGGCCCAAAACAATTCTTCCAACGTGGCCCAGGGAAACCAAAAGATTGGACACCCCGCTCTAAGTGTTCCCCAAGTTTCCACTGTTTTCAGAGCACATGTCCCAGGTAATAACACACAGCCCATCATTTAGTGACTGCTCAGGGTGCAAGCTGTGGAGAAGAGAGTCCGACTACGAGCTGGTGCTCTAAGCCTCCAGCACGCTAGGACTGACGACGGGGATCCGGAAACAACAAGCTCCACTCCCGCAACACACACACACACACACACACACACACACACACACACACACACGCACACGCACACGCACACGCGCACGCGCGCACACACGCGCACACACGCGCGCACGCGCGCGCGCGCCGCCCAAGGGTAGCCGTCTGCAGGGCCCCAGCTAAGCAGCCCGCGGAGAGCGAGCGGCGCGTGCGCCCCCGCTGATTGGCTGGCACAACCGGCACCGGAGCCAATGGGAGCACGCCTTGTTGTCAGGCGCGCAGCCGGACGGCGCGGTGGTCGGGACAGACTGGCCGTTGCTGTGGAGACGCCTGGTGAGTTCCTGGAAGGCTGGTTTGAAGGCGGTGCCGGGGTGGGGGTGAGGCTCAGCAGAGCCCGGGGCACAGGCCGGAGGGGCTGCAGGCGCGAGGCTGGGTTACGTGAGGAAGCTGGGGGTTTCGCGGGCAGCTTTAGAGCCCCAGTCAGGGAAACCGAGGCCGGGCTTCCTGGCTGCCTCGCGAGCCTCTTCATGGCTCTCGCCGCCGCCCTGAGGTGCCTAGAATGGGTTCCGGCCTCCGGGGAGGTTCCCAGTAACCGCAGGAGCCACCATTGATTTGGCGTCTGCTGGGTGCAAAGCCCAGCGCGCTAACCCTTTACTCGCGACCTTTCGCTTCACCTTCACAGCAGCCCTGCGAGGTGAGTGTTGTTATTGGTGCCATTTACAGGGGTGGAAACTGAGGCCGCGGGTAGGTGAAATGATTTGCTCCAAG